TGAGACAGAGTCTTGCTCTATCACCCAGGCTGGAATGCAATGATGCAATCTTGGCTTACTGCAACTTCTACCTCCCAGGCTCAAGGGATCCTCCTGCCTCAGCCTCCCAAGTAGCTGGACTATAGACATGTATTACCATGCCCAGCTAATTTTTTTATTTTTTGTAGAGATGGTGTTTCACTATGTTGCTCAGGATGGCCTCAAACTCCTGGGCTCAAGCGATCCTCCTGCCTTAGCCTACCAAAGTGCTGGGATTACAGACATGAGCCACTGCACCCAGCCTGAGACACTTCTCTAAAAAAATACATAAATAAATAAAAGTTAAAATAATAAAAAATTTTAAAAGTTGTTTAAATAGGGCCGGGCGCGGTGGCTCATGCCTGTAATCCCAGCACTTTGGGAGGCCGAGACGGGTGGATCACAAGGTCAGGAGATCGAGACCATCCTGGCTAACACAGTGAAACCCCGTCTCTACTAAAAATACAAAAAAATAGCCGGGCGTGGTGGCGGGCGCCTGTAGTCCCAGCTACTCGGGAGGCTGAGGCAGGAGAATGGTGTGAATCCGGGAGGCAGAGCTTGCAGTGAGCTGAGATGGTGCCACTGCACTACAGCCTGGGTGACAGAATGAGACTCCGTCTCAAAAAAAAAAAAAAGTTGTTTAAATACATAAAATAATCAAAAGTGAGTATAGATGAAATAAGAGTGGCCATAAGTTCATAATTACTGAAGCTGGAGGAAGGTACTTGGGGGTTCATTACACCATTCTCTCTCCTGTTTCTGTTTGACTGTTTCCATAATACAATGTTAAGAAAGGATTAAACGTGTCACCCCCTCCTAGAAGCCCTCTCACATTCCTCAGTCTGAATTAGATCCCCCTTTCCGGGGCTTGCCAATACACCTGATGTGCTGACCGGCAATTCTGTTGTTTGCCCCTCCCTCTTGGGGGCAGGGGCTGCACTGGCAGGAGAGGTGTGGCTTCCACTTAAGGGTCCGGTATGCCTGCCTCCTCGGGCCAGCCCAGATCATACCCTGCTGGGCAAAGGAGGAAGAGCCAGAGGATCCAGACGCCTTGGAGGACTTGGAACACCTGTAACAGGACAAGGAGTTCTGCTCAGGCACGTGGCCACAGAAAACTACTTAGGAAGCCTGTGGTGAGAACAACAACAGTGCCTGAGAATCCCACGGCTCTGGGGAAGTGAGCCCCGAGGATGAGGCTGCTCGCCTGGCTGATTTTCCTGGCTAACTGGGGAGGTGCCAGGGCTGAACCAGGTACAGCACTGGGAATGTCTGCTATGCCTTTGGGCAGGGGAATAGCCTCTTTCTCTGTCTGCAGAGGAAGCGCAAGGACCATGTGCCCAAGAGAAAGGCAAAGGGCCTCCCCCAACATCCATCCTGGCCAGCCTGGCTCCGGGCTTGGAAGCAGGTGAGAGCCACTCACGGTCTCAGCTCAGGGACAGCTTTGAAGGAGGATGTTTTTTCCCCTGCAGGGAAGTTCTGGCACATCGCTGACCTGCACCTTGACCCTGACTACAAGGTATCCAAAGACCCCTTCCAGGTGTGCCCATCAGCTGGATCCCAGCCAGTGCCCGACGCAGGCCCCTGGGGTGACTACCTCTGTGATTCTCCCTGGGCCCTCATCAACTCCTCCATCTATGCCATGAAGGAGATTGAGCCAGAGCCAGACTTCATTCTCTGGACTGGGTGAGTACAGTTGAGGTGGCAGCTACCCTTTGCTGCCCCAAATTGGCTTGGTGGTGTTTTGTAGTGATGACACGCCTCATGTGCCCGATGAGAAACTGGGAGAGGCAGCTGTACTGGAAATTGTGGAACGCCTGACCAAGCTCATCAGAGAGGTCTTTCCAGGTAAGACTGTGCCATCAGTCCCTCCACAGTGTATATATTTTGATATTTCACCCTTTCTTCCTAGATACTAAAGTCTATGCTGCTTTGGGAAATCATGATTTTCACCCCAAAAACCAGTTCCCAGCTGGAAGTAACAACATCTACAATCAGATAGCAGAACTATGGAAACCCTGGCTTAGTAATGAGTCCATCGCTCTCTTCAAAAAAGGTACCAACACCACCTGCTCCTATCAAGAGCACGGCCTCCTTCATATTGTCCCTGGCTGTGACAGGTGCCTTCTACTGTGAGAAGCTGCCGGGTCCCAGCGGGGCTGGGCGAATTGTGGTCCTCAACACCAATCTGTACTATACCAGCAATGCGCTGACAGCAGACATGGCGGACCCTGGCCAGCAGTTCCAGTGGCTGGAAGATGTGCTGACCGATGCATCCAAAGCTGGGGACATGGTAAGAGGCCCTGCTTCTTTCTTTTCTCATCTGTGAGCCTCTTCTGGGAACCCCTCCCTTGTAGGTGTACATTGTCGGCCACGTGCCCCCGGGGTTCTTTGAGAAGACGCAAAACAAGGCATGGTTCCGGGAGGGCTTCAATGAAAAATACCTGAAGGTGGTCCGGAAGCATCATCGCGTCATAGCAGGGCAGTTCTTCGGGCACCACCACACCGACAGCTTTCGGATGCTCTATGATGATGCAGGTATTCAACCTGGAGGGCAACTGCCAGCTCCCCCCGCTCAGTCCTGCTGTCTCTCTCCTGACAGGTGTCCCCATAAGCGCCATGTTCATCACACCTGGAGTCACCCCATGGAAAACCACATTACCTGGAGTGGTCAATGGGGCCAACAATCCAGCCATCCGGGTGTTCGAATATGACCGAGCCACACTGAGCCTGAAGGTCAGGAGTCCTGCGGAGGCCAGAGGAGGAGGCACAGCCGGTCTACCCCAAACCCTTTTTCCAGGACATGGTGACCTACTTCATGAACCTGAGCCAGGCGAATGCTCAGGGGACGCCGCGCTGGGAGCTCGAGTACCAGCTGACCGAGGCCTATGGGGTGCCGGACGCCAGCGCCCACTCCATGCACACAGTGCTGGACCGCATCGCTGGCGACCAGAGCACACTGCAGCGCTACTACGTCTATAACTCAGTCAGCTACTCTGCTGGGGTCTGCGACGAGGCCTGCAGCATGCAGCACGTGTGTGCCATGCGCCAGGTGGACATTGACGCTTACACCACCTGTCTGTATGCCTCTGGCACCACGCCCGTGCCCCAGCTCCCGCTGCTGCTGATGGCCCTGCTGGGCCTGTGCACGCTCGTGCTGTGACCTGCCAGGCTCACCTTCTTCCTGGTAACGGGTAACGGGGGCAGCGCCCAGGATCACCCAGAGCTGGGCCTTCCACCATTTCCTCCGCGCCTGAGGAGTGAACTGAAATAGGACAACCGAATCAGGAAGCGAAGCCCCAGGAGCTGCAGCCATCCGTGATCGCGCCACTGCACTCCAGCCTGGGTGACAAAGCCAGACTCTCTCCAAAAACAAACCAGAAACAGAAAAGAAATGACGACCCAAGACCCCCCTACAAGCATACTTCTTTTGCGTATTATGTTTAACTCACAAAACAAAGCTCATCATGCGTTTGATTCTGTGTTGTGTTCCTTTTCTTTTCTTTTGA